CGCCCGCCTTGGCCTCCCAGAGTGCTGGGATTACAGGCGTGAGCCACCGCGCCCGGCCCATACACGTACATTTTAAAGTGAGAGCTATGGCTGTGCTTCCGCAACATTAATTGCAAAATTCTGTGGTACCTCAGTTCCATGGGCACCCAGAGGATGCGTTGTTCAGCCTCAGCTGGGAATCTGCACTTTGGGCAATTAAAAATTTTCACTGCTCTGTTTATTTCTGCCGGGCGCGGTAGCTCACTCCTGTAATCCCAGCACTTTGGGAGGCCGAGGCGGGCGAATCACTTGAGGTCAGGAGTTCGAAACCAGCCTGGCCAACATGGTGCAACCCTGTCTCTACTAAAAATTCAAAAATTAGCCGGGTGTGGTGGCTCATGCCTGTAATCCCAGCTACTTGGCAGGCTGAGGCAGGAGAATCGCTTGAACCCGGGAGGTGGAGGTTGCAGTGAGCCGAGATCGTGCCATTGCACTACAGCCTGGGCGACAAGAGCGAAACTCCATCTCAAAAAAAAAAAAAGAAAGAAAGAAAGAAAAAGAAAAAAAAGAAAGTTTATTTCTGTTTCTTTAAGACGAAGTTCGGGTGTTTTGCCCTCTTCAGAAATGGTTGCACGCGCGTCCCACGCTCTGCGCATGCTCCTTGAGCAGAATTCCGGGTTAAGGCATTCAGGGACTCTGACTGCGCAAGATGGAGTGTAGGCCGGCCGGCGAGACTGCACCTCCCAGCATGCCTTGCAGCCAGGACTGGAGTCGGTACTTAAGAGTGATGGGGTTCCCTAGATACTTTAGGCCGTCGCATCGATTATAGAGATTGAGGTGGAACCCGGGGCCTGGGAACTGGACGCACGCGGAGGGCGAAGATGGAAGCCTGGCGCTGTGTGAGGAAGGGCTACGGCCACTGTGTGGTGGGAAGAGGCCGGTCAGTAGGGCTGGGTACTCGGAGGGAGGAGAGAGGGGCGGGCGGCCTGAAAGAGCGGGCGGGCGTCCGGGACTAACCCGGGGCGGGGCGGGGCGGGCTAGGGGTGGAAGGAAGAGGAAGAGGGTCTGGGCGATGGTGCATCCGGGACGAGCCTCCAGAGACCAAGCGGGATAGGTAAACCCGCCGCGCAGCTGGCGGGACGCTGGGCCAACGAGGTCTGGGGTCTTGGCGCGGAGTTCATGGGCCGCCGGCCAGGCTTGTGCCAGTGGCTTTGGATCCCTGGCCTGCTTCCCCCAACCCAGCCTCCAGACCAGCGCTGGCCTGCTCCACACACTCCGCAGCACCGTCCCGGGAACCGAGCGTCGGCGGGGAGGCCGCCTCTCCGCAGTAGGTCTCGGCGGGCCTGATCCCTTGGAGGCGCGTGTGTGGCACACGCCCAGGAGGGGCTTGATTTTTGTTGATGTGTTAGTGTCTTTCAAACTTTAGTCACTTGTATAACCTGACTTTCTATATGTCCATTCTTCCTAGGTGTTGTGAATAAGGAAAATGCTCTTCGTTAAGCCATATTTGTGACTTCCGATATTTCACTAATACTTTTCAATCAAGAAAACAGCATTGCTAACTTGCCTATCACTTTAAAGTGGTATTTGAAGGATTTGTGTGATACAATTATGACTTTGTAATTAGGCACCCTAAAAACCTGATCAGGCCTATTGCTTACTTTCTTTGATTCATCTGTCTTCTCTGCTGTGATCACCTTGTTCCTCCTGATATGGAAGGTATATAAGCTTTTGTAGTGTGAATTTATGTTATTCCTTATATTTGTGCAATATATTTTAACAGGTGTGATAAAGCGGAATTGGGAATATATATGTAGCCATGATAAAGAAAAAACGAAGATCCTAGGAGACAAAAATGTTGATCCCAAATGTGAAGACAGTGAGAACAAGTTTGACTTTTCAGTGATGTCCTATAATATACTTTCACAAGATTTACTGGAAGATAACTCTCACCTTTATAGACATTGCCGGCGGCCAGTATTACACTGGAGTTTTAGGTTTCCCAATATTCTGAAAGAAATTAAACATTTTGATGCAGACGTAAGTGCAAAATATTATTGAAATTCTTCACATGTTCTAATTCAAGCTATTTTTTTCTTCCAAGGTACTTTGTTTGCAAGAAGTTCAAGAAGATCATTATGGAGCAGAGATCAGGCCAAGTTTGGAATCACTGGGTACAATGCAACTTTTTTTTTTTTTTTTTCTTTCATTTGTTTTAAATTCATTTGTTTCTTGTAGGTTATCACTGTGAATATAAGATGCGGACAGGAAGGAAACCTGATGGCTGTGCTATTTGCTTCAAACATTCCAAATTTTCACTCTTGTCAGTGAACCCAGTGGAATTCTTCCGCCCTGATATTTCTCTGTTGGACAGAGACAATGTTGGATTAGTTTTACTCTTACAGCCCAAAATTCCATATGCTGCCTGCCCTGCAATCTGCGTAGCAAATACGCATCTGTTGTATAATCCAAGGCGAGGTGATATTAAGCTGACGCAATTGGCAATGCTACTGGCAGAGATTTCCAGTGTTGCCCACCAGAAAGATGGCAGCTTCTGCCCTATTGTTATGTGTGGTGACTTTAATTCTGTTCCTGGTTCTCCACTATATAGTTTCATAAAGGAAGGAAAATTGAATTATGAAGGACTTCCCATAGGAAAGGTAAGTGCTTTCTTCATTGTTATTAGGGAGTGTCACTTAAGATACCTGTTGAAATTTTGTTTAGGTATCTGGCCAGGAACAGTCTTCACGGGGACAAAGAATTTTATCTATTCCAATTTGGCCCCCAAACCTAGGTATCTCACAGAACTGTGTGTATGAGGTACAGCAGGTACCAAAAGTAGAAAAGACAGGTAAGTGTTTGTAATACATTTTGGCAGTCTGCTAACATTAATATATTTTCCTCTATTCTTACAGACAGTGATCTGACACAAACACAGCTGAAGCAAACAGAGGTCCTAGTGACAGCTGAAAAGTGAGTTCTGGAAAGCAAAAGGAGACATTTGCCGGATTCTAAACACTTCTTCTTTTCTATTTAGATTGTCTTCAAATTTACAGCACCATTTCAGTTTGTCATCTGTTTATTCACATTACTTTCCTGACACTGGAATTCCAGAAGTGACCACCTGTCATTCCCGAAGTGCCATAACTGTGGATTATATTTTCTACTCTGCAGAAAAGGAAGATGTTGCTGGGCACCCAGGTAAGGAATGCATGTAATCTTAAATTCTCCTATTACTAAATATGTGTGTGCTTCTTTAATGTAGGAGCTGAAGTTGCTTTGGTTGGTGGCTTGAAACTTCTAGCTAGACTGTCACTTCTTACAGAACAAGACTTATGGACTGTTAATGGACTTCCAAACGAAAATAACTCTTCAGATCATCTGCCTTTATTGGCAAAGTTCAGACTTGAGCTCTGACTCTCTTTGATCACATACTAATTTTCTTTCCAATTTGTATTGTTTTTCAAAGAATGTAAAGTTCTTAAGTGTATGCATGTTGTTTATTTTTGCACTGTGGAGATTCTGAAGCGGTTATGTTAGATGCTTTGAAACTCCATATCAGAAGAAATAACTTTATAACAATTTTTTTTAATAATGAAAAATATTTTCGTGACAAGTGAGCTCTAAATTCTCTTTATTGTAAAAGAGATGTAAAGGTTTTATATTCTAAATCCTAGTAAAATTGACAGTGATTTTTAAATATAATGCATCTTCCTTTGTCTGCTTAGTAAAAAATTTCATTTCATAATTTTGGCAAGCTCTGTAGTGGATCCAAAGTATCTTTGAGTTCTTGCAAACTACAAGTTGTTTCCTTTCCAGAAGGCTTGATTTCATTAGGAGACCCCTCTATTGAGTTCTAAATAGTTTATCTTAGAAAGCCTTGGGTCATTCACAGGTATCCAACCAGCCATTGTTTAGTTTGTTTTTGAAGGGGTTTGATAATGCTTTTTAAGTTGTACAGAATGCTTAATCCATCTTATTACTGTCCTGAGCCATGTAATATGCCTGCATCGTGTTGGGGAAATGTTTGGGAAATATAAGCCAGCATAACGTGTAAAGCTCACTCTTTCACCCTGGAACAGACAAGAGGTGGGCTTAATAGAGGCAGAGACTGGGGATATACCTTTGTTTCCCTAGCATTTTTATTTATTTATTTTTATTTTATTTTATTTTTTGAGATGGAGTTTCACTCTTGTTGCCCAGGCTGGGGGTGCAATGGCGCAATCTTTGCTCACTGCAACCCCTGCCTCCCGGGCTCAAGCGATTCTCCTGCCTCAGCCTCTCGAGTAGCTGGGATTACAGGCATGCGTCACCACTCCCAGCTAATTTTGTATTTTCAGTAGAGACAGGGTTTCCCCATGTTGGTTAGGCTGGTCTCGAACTCCCAACCTCAGGTGATCCGCCCACCTCAGCTCTCAAAGTGCTGGGATTACAGGCGGGAGCCACTGCACATGGCAGCATTTTTTAAAAATTCAGTTTTAAGATCTCTGGTTTAGGGGAGAGATTTTATTTTACTGAACCAGTTCTATAGAAATTTATTTTATTAGGAAATTTGTCTTTGGAACAAAGTGGCAGCTATAAAATTATTTTTGTTAAGCCTCAGAAATATGAGGAAGCCTGTAAAACTCTAGTGGGGAGATATTAACTTGGAGACCTAATGCTCTGTAAATAGTCATTTAAACTGTTGGTTTTAGTGGTTTTGTTTCTAAAATGTTTTCTTTTACCGTGATGCACCAGTATGAGATGGTGCTGACACTTTCTATGAAGTGGTTATGAGCAGGTTTAATAAATCCTCTATACAAGTGTTTGAATCAATTTTAAAACATAAAAAGTGGAAATTTCCTTTTTTGTAGACAGTAGGAACAAGGAATTATATGCATTTTTACTAAGTAGTAATTTTACACTGAATTGTAAATGTTTTTACAGTGAGTTTTATTAATAGAATGCTTCACCTTAAATTGGAAAACAATAATAGTCTTGGACTAAGTCTTTGTACTAAAGCATTTGCTATAATTATTTTTAAAAAAACAAACAGATGAAAACCTCAGAGAAGGCATGTGGATTATAAGATTTGTCTAGTAAAAATTGTAATTGAATATGTTTAAATATTTAATTTCTCATTTTGGGGGGTTTTTATTTTTTTATTTTTTAGATGGTGTCTCACGCTATCGCCCAGGCTGGAGTGCAGTGGCGCGAACTCGGCTCACTGCAACCTCCGCCTCCTGGGTTCAAGCAATTCTCCTTCCTCAGCCTCCCAAGTAGCTGGGATTACAGGCATGCACCACCATGCCCAGCTAATTTTTGTATTTTTAGTAGAGATGGAATTTTGCCATGTTGGCCAGGCTGGTCTTGAACTCCTGACCTCAGGGGTGATCCACCCGCCTCGGGCTCCCAAAGTGCTGTGATTACAGGCATGAGCCACCATGCCTGGCCTTTGGGGGGATTTTAATTACAGTATTAATTATAGTTCTAGGATTTCCCACATTTTATAGTAGTAGTTTGCAGGATATTATGTGCCCTAATTAGCAGATATAGACATTATCAAATTATAATGATAGTATAATTATCCCTTTTTAATATTGGGGAAAGAAAAATGAAAATTCATTAGTTAATTACTGCTTTGTGTTGTGTGAATTTATTAACAAATAACATTATTACATATAGGTCATTGTTAACAAACAAACATCCCTGAAAACCTCTGTGAAAATTTAATTTTTTATATCCTGATTAATATATTGTGACTTTAGGCCCATTTTTCATGTGCTTCACTTTGATAGAGTTAATCCATAAAATTGCTCTTTACTTTAGCTTATCAAATGAAGTATTATTTTGTGGACTGGAGGCCAAAAAGTCAATGTGAGCTTCTCACAGGTTTTTAAAGCTCCACTAAAAATAATTATCCACTTGTCTTTACTTTTGTTGACCAGAATAGTTGGTAACTCTGCCAGAGCCTGTACTTACCTGCCAAAAACAATTAAATCTGGTTAATGCCTGAAACCAAATCTCTCAGTCTCAAGTGTTATACTATCCAAGTTTTAAATGGAAAGGTAAACTGTGGAGTAATGAAATTTTGGTTTTACTGTACCTTTTGCTATCAAGATAATATTCATGTTTGAAATCTTGTCTTTATTTGGAATTTAGTTACTGTCTGCTTTTAACCTTTGCTTTCCTAAAGAAAGTTTGAGATCCAGAGAGTTCAAGGGATTGGGGAAAGAGAGGCGTCAAGTCATTTGCACTTTGTACCTGTAAGTTAGGTAATAAACTATTATACTCGTACTTCTGTGCCTGAAGGTTTTGTGGTAGGTATA